CCTGCCACTACGCCCAGCTAATTTTTTTATATTTTTAGTAGAGACGGGGGTTTCACCATCCTGATCAGGCTGGTCTCGAACTCCCGACCTCAGGTGATGGACCCGCCTCTGCCTCACAGAGTGCAAGGATTACAGACGTGAGCCACCGCACCCGGCCAAATGTCCTTTCTATTTTCTATAAATTAACAGTCAGATCTAGGGGCTCGATCAGATTTGTGTGTGTGTGTGTGCCGTGTGCGCGTGCACAGCATGTTCTTTGACTAGGAGGCACACCTGCTTTGGTTATCTTCTTTTTGTAATCTTTAAGTTGCTCTTTGATGTAGACGTGGTAACTAATGTTGAAACAAAATTAGTTTCGTTTCAAAACCTTTCTTTCAGGAAGAGGTTGTGGTTGATTACTTCTGCGACAGGTAGATGCAAGGTTGAGCAATCATCTCTTAACAGAAGTGGTCACACTAGAATAATTCAAGCACAACAACAAATCCCACATCATCACCCCCTCTTAATAATGGTGTTTTCTTTTTACTTGATTAGCTTTTAATTGTCACGCACTCTGCATTTTTTCCCTGAGGTATTATTTCCAGAAGGCAGCGAAATATGACTCAATGGCTAATTTGCTTTTTAAAAATTAAACAAAACTTAGGCCAGCTGCCATTTAAGAAGGGCTCCGGGGCCTCCAGACTCGGTGTGACCGTAGCCGTGCCCGGTGCTCCCCTCGCGGAGGCGTTAGGGCGGCAGGTTTATCTCACTTGAGACCATTCCTTCCTTTTTCATCTTCTCCGGGCTCCGGCGCAGCAGGCCGCAGGGGCGGGCACTCGCAAGAACGCGGCATCCTGGATGGTGGCCGAGTCACCGAAGCTCAGAACCCCGCGTCCCAGAATCGCTGAGAGCCGGCCCCGCACGGGGGCCTGGGAGCGCCACGCGCCCTCCACCCAGAGAGGCAGGCGGGCGGGCCGGGGGGGGCGGGGCCTCGGGACTCCGCCCACGCCTCCGTCTCCTCCGCGCTCCGCCACAGCCGGCCGACACCACACCAGCCGGGGAGCCGCCGCCGCCGCCGCCACCTCTGAGCAGCCGGCTGGGAGCGAGAGCCGACAGCTAGTCTGCAAGCCACCGCTGTCGCCATGGGGAGCCGCGTCTCGCGGGAAGACTTCGAGTGGGTCTACACCGACCAGCCGCACGCCGACCGGCGCCGGGAGATCCTGGGTGAGGGCCAGCGGGCGCCCCGTTATGTGCGTTTAGTTCCTGTTTTTTTGTTTTTTCTTTACAGCAAAGTATCCAGAGATAAAGTCCTTGATGAAACCTGATCCCAATTTGATATGGATTATAATTATGATGGTTCTCACCCAGTTGGGTGCATTTTACATAGTAAAAGACTTGGACTGGAAATGGGTCATATTTGGGGCCTATGCGTTTGGCAGTTGCATTAACCACTCAATGACTCTGGCTATTCATGAGATTGCCCACAATGCTGCCTTTGGCAACTGCAAAGCAATGTGGAATCGCTGGTTTGGAATGTTTGCTAATCTTCCTATTGGGATTCCATATTCAATTTCCTTTAAGAGGTATCACATGGATCATCATCGGTACCTTGGAGCTGATGGCGTCGATGTAGATATTCCTACCGATTTTGAGGGCTGGTTCTTCTGTACCGCTTTCAGAAAGTTTATATGGGTTATTCTTCAGCCTCTCTTTTATGCCTTTCGACCTCTGTTCATCAACCCCAAACCAATTACGTATCTGGAAGTTATCAATACCGTGGCACAGGTCACTTTTGACATTTTAATTTATTACTTTTTGGGAATTAAATCCTTAGTCTACATGTTGGCAGCATCTTTACTTGGCCTGGGTTTGCACCCAATTTCTGGACATTTTATAGCTGAGCATTACATGTTCTTAAAGGGTCATGAAACTTACTCATATTATGGGCCTCTGAATTTACTTACCTTCAATGTGGGTTATCATAATGAACATCATGATTTCCCCAACATTCCTGGAAAAAGTCTTCCACTGGTAAGTAAAGGATTTGATACATATTCTAATTTTAAAATTTTTAACATTTTTAACATTTTTATAGAGCTGGAGTTTCCTGGATGGGTGCAGTGGCTCACACCTGTAATCCCAGCACTTTGGGAGGCCTAGGTGAGTGGATCATCTGAGGTCAGGAGTTCGAGTTTTTCATCTTGCTGTATTTTTTCCCTTCTAGGTGAGGAAAATAGCAGCTGAATACTATGACAACCTCCCTCACTACAATTCCTGGATAAAAGTACTGTATGATTTTGTGATGGATGATACAATAAGTCCCTACTCAAGAATGAAGAGGCACCAAAAAGGAGAGATGGTGCTGGAGTAAATATCATTAGTGCCAAAGGGATTCTTCTCCAAAACTTTAGATGATAAAATGGAATTTTTGCATTATTAAACTTGAGACCAGTGATGCTCAGAAGCTCCCCTGGCACAATTTCAGAGTAAGAGCTCGGTGATACCAAGAAGTGAATCTGGCTTTTAAACAGTCAGCCTGACTCTGTACTGCTCAGTTTCACTCACAGGAAACTTGTGACTTGTGTATTATCGTCATTGAGGATGTTTCACTCATGTCTGTCATTTTATAAGCATATCATTTAAAAAGCTTCTAAAAAGCTATTTCGCCAGGCACGGTGGCTCATGCCTATAATCCCAGCACTTTGGGAGGCCAAGGTGGGTGGATCACCTGAGGTCAGGAGTTCGAGACCAGCCTGGCCAACACGGTGAAACCCCATCTCTACTAAAAATGCAAAAATTAGCCGGGCGTGGCGGCACATGCCTGTAATCCCAGCTACATGGGAGGCTGAGGTGGGAGAATTGCTTGAACCCAGGAGGCGGAGGCAGAGGCTGCAGTGACCCAAGATTGTGCCACTGCACTCCACCCTGGGCAACAGAGCAAGACCCCATCTCAAAAATAAATAAATATATATAAAAAATAAAAAGCTATTTCTAGTTTATTTCACTATAAAGTTTTGCTTTATTAAAAAGCTAATAAACAGCTATTAATCACAGTGTATTAGTATTTGTTACATTTTTGTATTTCACTATCTTTATACTATATAATATGGTAACTTGGGTACCGGGGGAACTTTAAAATTTCATCTCAAAAATAATTTTTAAAAAGCCTGAGGTATGATATAGCATAAAAGATTGAGATGAAAATATATTTCCCTGTAAGCTGAATTACTCATTTAAAAATTTTAACTTCTATATGGGACCCGAATTAGACACTGCTGAATCCTGTACAGCCTTACTCATAAATAAAGTACTTACTGAATTTCCACCATTCAAATTCATTTTTCAGGTGTGTTGACTCTCACATTA